AATGATAATTTTATTATTAAGCTTCAAGAGTCACATTGTATTGTATGCATTGAATATCACGAAATCGAAAACACTGAAAAGCTAGCGTTTACATTCTTGGATCATACCCCCAAAGGCCAAGGATTCCCACTGGCCGCTTGCAGCAGGGCTGTCTCCTGTGAAGGCAAGAGACAAACGAGGAGCGTTATGACACTTTGCTCCCAGGACTTTGGCGCACAGTTCCCATGAGTCCAGGTCCGTCCAGTCAACATCCTGAAGCCAGGACTGGCAGGTCCTGACCCTCCCTTTTTGCACCCGTAAGGGGAAGGGCCCGGGAATCTGGACCTTGTCTAGAGTCCCGGCGCCAGTACCAGTTCGGAGGGCATCCTGGAGGTTGTTACTAACCCGAGCCTCTTCCAGGCTTCCCAGGCACCAGGGTTGCTAACAGCTCCACGGGGGCGAATAATTTTGTTTATTTTGTTAACTGTGGTTATCTCCAACACTCAGTTCAGACCTGAGCCGGGCAAAGTCTCACCTTGTCTCCTGGTCACTTCCCTGCTTGTTTGTTTCTTCCTAACTCCCAAGTGTCTTTCGCCCAGTTCATCCCCACCTCAGCAGCCCAAGGCTCGGCGGGGACGGTCGGGGTTCGAAGCCTGCAGCTAAACTTAGAGGGTTCAGGCTTTGCTGGGAGGCCTCCCTGTGCTCAGAAGAGCCGGGGGTAAGCTGGGCGGTCGCCTTGGGTGCAGACAGAGGCGCAGGGCCTCGGCCTCCAAGAAAATTCCCAAACCGAGAGGCTGAGCTTCGCGTCTGTAGTTACTGAGCAGGAGCTTCTGGGCGGAACTTCTAAGGGCCCCGCCCGCCCCGTCTGCCCTGACCCTCGCCCGGACTCGCCTCGCCCACGTCCCGTTTCGCTTCGCCCCAGCTCCGTCTCGCCCCGCCCCCGTCCCGCCCGGTTGCGGAGGCGCGGGGCGCCCCCGGGTGGCCGCGGGCAGTGCTGCTCCTGGCCGGTGGAGGCGGCGGCTGCGGCAGCGGAAGGGGAAGCGCTGAGGCGGTGGGGCCCACAGCCATGGCGGAGCCTGTGCAGGAGGAGCTCTCGGTCCTGGCCGCGATTTTCTGCAGGCCCCACGAGTGGGAGGTGCTGAGCCGCTCAGGTGACTACCCGCGCGCGGGAGGGACAGGGCGCTTTCACCCATTGCTATTCTGTTTGCTGACTAGGACCAGAAAATAACACAGAGAAAAATGAAAATTGGTAAGGACTGACATGGCTGGCTCAGTAGCTTTTCAAGACTTTCCCCCTGGACTACCAACATGTTTCTTTCCTGTGGTTCCCTGCACCAGAGAGGACCCGGTAGGTGTTTATATGGCACAGGTTGGAGAACAACAGCTAATGATTATTTTTGGATGCCTTCCAGAGACAGATGGGACCGTGTTCAGAATTCACACAAAAGCTGAAGGATTTATGGATGTGGATATACCTCTGGAATTGGTGTTCCATTTGCCAGTCAATTATCCTTCATGTCTACCTGGTATCTCGATTAACTCTGAACAGTTGACCAGGGCCCAGTGTGTGACTGTGAAAGAGAATTTACTTGAGCAAGCAGAGAGCCTTTTGTCGGAGCCTATGGTTCATGAGCTGGTTCTCTGGATTCAGCAGAATCTCAGGCATATCCTCAGCCAACCAGAAACTGGCAGTGGCAGTGAAAAGTGTACTTTTTCAACAAGCACGACCATGGATGATGGATTGTGGATAACTCTTTTGCATTTAGATCACATGAGAGCAAAGACTAAATATGTCAAAATTGTGGAGAAGTGGGCTTCAGATTTAAGGCTGACAGGAAGACTGATGTTCATGGGTAAAATAATACTGATTTTACTACAGGGAGACAGAAACAACCTCAAGGTGCCAAAAAGTTAAATGTTGAGTATGAATCTATATGTATTTAATGTACTGATTTATTATTTAGGAGTACTTGATTCTTCAGAAAACCTCCAAAGTAGATGTGGACTCAAGTGGAAAGAAATGCAAAGAGAAAATGATTAGTGTACTGTTTGAAACAAAAGTACAGACAGAACACAAAAGGTATAATTTAGTACTATTGCAGATGGAAAAGCGCATATTCATGAGTTTCTTTTGTATAATGCAGGTTTCTGGCATTTGAAGTCAAAGAGTATTCAGCGTTGGATGAATTACAAAAGGAATTTGAAACTGCAGGACTTAAGAAGCTTTTCTCCGAATTTGTACTTGCTCTGGTAAAATGAAATGGAAGACAGGAATCTTTTAGTAAAATAGCAGTGTTTTTTGTTGTTTTTGCATTGGATTTGGGGAGTGGTTAATTGAAATAGTCAATTTTAAAGTTTCTCTGAAGCAAAATGATAGGCATCATTCTAACTTCAGGAACAAAAGCCAGTTCTGTTTTATGAAATATTAAACATGAAGAAAACTTGTATATTCTAATGTTTGCCAGGAAAGGCTAGGTTCAGTAGATGAGACATTATTTAAAAGATAAATTTAAAAAGATGGTAAATGAACACTTGTTTTTATAGACAATATTTGTTTGAAACTATGTAATTTTCTGGCTAATTTTCTTGTAATTAAATGATTTTTTAAAAAAGATTTGTTTTCATGTTTGCTTTTCTTATGTTTAT